AGGAAACAGGTCTTAGAGAAGTTAAGCGGTTATCCTGGGCTGCACAGCTGGCACGTGGTGGAGCTGGGGCTTAGGCCAGAAGCCAACTGCAGCCTCTGAGGAAGCGGGTTTATGAGACCCACTCTCAGCCAAGCATAGTGGCTCACCCACGCCTGTAGTCCCAGCACTTCAGGAGGCCCAAGTGGGCGGATCATTTGAGGTCAGGAGTTTCAGACCAGTCTAGGCAACATAGCAAGAACCCCTCTCTACAAAAAATGAAAAAAATTACTGTGGCATGATAATGCAAGCCTGCAGTCCCAACTGATCTGGAGGCTGAGGCAGGAGGATCCCTTGTGTGAGAGTTTGAGGCACTGCACTCCAGCCTGTAACAAGACCCTGTGAGAAAACAGGCCCAGGAAGGGAAGGAGTTGCCTGGGGACCATCTGTGAGTGGCTGCTTCTGGGTTCCCACCCCGGTCCACCTGCCAGCGTGGAGGGCGAGTGTACCAGACCCTGCTGCTCTGGGAAGAGATCCCCCCAGGCCAGGTGTGGCACCTCAGGCCTGTAATCCCAGCACTTTGGGAGGCCCAGACGAGAGGATCACTTGAGCCCAGGAGTCTGAGACCAACCTGGCCAACAAAGTGAGACCCTGCCTCTACAAAAAATAAACATTATTAGCCAGATATGGTGGTACACGCCTGTGGTCCCAGCTACTCGGGAGGCTGAGGTGGGAGGATCAAGTGTGTTCAGGAGCCTGCAGTGAGCTGTGATGGCGCCACTGCACTCCAGCCTGGGTGACAGAGCCAGACCGTGTCTCAAAAAAACGAAAAAAGGGAGGCCTCCACCATCTGCGCTGAGCTCCTGGCCTGAAGCCTCGAGGGGAGCGCGTGCAGGGCGGAGGCCTCATGAATAATTGAGGGTCTCAGGCAGGCAGCCGCCCCGCAGATGTCGCCCCGCCGCGGGCGGGGAGGGGGCGGGGGTGACATCATTTCCTCCCCTGCAGGGTCCCCGCGTGGGTTATAAGGCGCTGCAACCCTGGCCCGCACAGCGCCTTGGACCCGTTGGACGCCCACCATGCCGCCCCGAGGGCCAGCCTCTGAGCTGCTGCTGCTGCGGCTGCTCCTGCTGGGGGCGGGTGAGTGCGGGACCTGCCGAGTGCGGGACCTGGCAAAGCCCAGTGCCATCTCCTTTCTCCACAGCCACCGCTGCTCCCTTGGCACCGAGACCCTCCAAGGAGGAGGTGAGGAGTGTGGAGGCCTTGCCCTGCCTCACCTCCCCTCTGACCCGGCACCCCTGCCCCCCAGCTGACCCGCTGTCTGGCAGAGGTGGTCACAGAGGTGCTGACCGTGGGCCAGGTCCAGAGAGGACCCTGCACTGCTCTTCTCCACAAGGGTAAGGAGGCCCCGGGCCCCACTTGCCCTCCATGCTTAGAGAGTGTCCTTTCCCTTTCTGCCAGAGTTGTGCGGGACAGAGCCCCACGGCTGTGCGTCCACCGAGGAGAAAGGCCTGCTGCTTGGGGATTTCAAGAAGCAGGAGGCTGGGAAGATGAGGTCCAGCCAGGAGGTGAGGGATGAGGAAGAGGAGGAGGTAGCAGAGAGGACCCACAAGTCTGAGGTCCAGGAACAAGCCATCCGCATGCAAGGGCATCGCCAGCTCCACCAGGAGGAGGACGAGGAGGAGGAGAAGGAGGAGAGGAAGAGGGGGCCCATGGAGACCTTTGAGGACCTGTGGCAGCGGCATCTAGAGAATGGAGGGGACCTCCAGAAGCGGGTGGCAGAGAAGGCCAGTGACAAAGAGACGGCCCAGTTCCAGGCAGAGGAGAAGGGGGTGCGGGTGCTGGGCGGGGACCGCAGCCTGTGGCAGGGGGCCGAGAGAGGCGGAGGAGAGAGGCGCGAGGACTTGCCCCACCACCACCACCACCACCACCAGCCAGAGGCTGAGCCCAGGCAGGAGAAGGAGGAGGCTTCGGAGAGGGAGGTGAGTAGGGGGATGAAGGAGGAACACCAACACAGTTTGGAGGCAGGGTTGATGATGGTCAGTGGAGTCACAACTCACAGCCACCGGTGTTGGCCCTGCACCACCAGATCCATCACTAGTGGATCACAGTGGCCAAGACTGACACCACGACTGGCTAACAACTTCCGTGCAAGGCCTTTACCTTATACTTCCACACTACTGTATGGACTACAGCAACCAAGATGGCACCATTGCACAGAAGCAAGCCACCATCACTAGCAAGTTGGCCACTGTGAAAAGTGGCTGCTGTGCCTACTTCACTAGGTGACAGACAGACACCATTGCTGGGTCATGGAAAACAAGATGTCACCATGATTGGTGGCACCAAAAGTGCCGTAACAGGGTGGGCATGGTGGCTCACACCTGTAATCCTAGGGAGGGTTAATCCTTTCAGAGGCCAAGGTGGGAGAATCCCTTGAGGCCAGGAGTTTGAGACCAG